CTTCATTTGAGACCATGTGGGTATCATTTTGATTAAACCACAAAGCATTTTCTCTCTACAGCAGCCCACAAGGGTGAATCCCACTTCCTTTTCCTCCCAGGTGTCACCTCTAACTCTTCGTGTCAGGAGTTTTTCTACCTCTCCGGAGTTCTTTGGCTCTCAGGAACCTAGCACGGCATCACGCGAGTCCCGGCTCAGGTGAGGGGGGAATAAAGGGAACAGGAAGCGCCTTTTGCGGGGCTTTGCAGGCTGGCGGTCAGCGCCTTTCTGCACCCGTGTGCCTGGGGCCTGTCACTCTCCAGCCCCAAGGCCTTCAGCGCATTCCCCGCAGAGCTCCAGGTTACAGTTTCCTCAGCCGCACAGCAAGCATGTACCTCACATTTTTAACTTCTGTCAAAGAGTGGGCCCTGCTCTCATGAGTTCAGCGCTCAGTGGGAGCCAGGTCCCAAAAGTGAACTTCAGGGTCACGCGAGAAGCACGTGTACGCCCCACAAGGGCGTGATTTCGGGGATTTGTCTTTTTTTTTTTTTTTTTCCAAGCTGCTGTGTGCTCAGTCCCTGAGACAGACCCTGCCACCTCACAGGTGCTCAACAAATAGTTCTGGAGTTAACTAACTTAAAAGTACTGTAAAAGAGCTACACAGCAAATTAAATTCGCTGTGCAGCGCAAAGGCACCCTACACACTGCGTGAACGCTTCGGCTCCTGGAGCGCCGGCGACTGCGAAGCCAGGACGCAGGCAGCGGGGAGAGGCAGAGGCGCCGGCCCCCGACCGTCAGTCAGAGGCGGGAGCAGGCGTGCCCCGCCCCCCGGGGGGCGGACCCGGGACGCGGCGGCGCGGGGGCGGGGCCTGGTTCTCCGTGCCGGGGGGGCGGGGCCGGGACCGAACACACCGGGCCGGTTGGGGCCCCGCTCGCCGGCGGGAGCCACCGGAGCCCCGGCCACGAAGGGGTGCGACCCCCCGCCGGCCCCGCCCTCCCGGCTGCGGCCTGGCCAATCAGAGCGGCTCTTACTGGCGGGTGGGCTGAGCCGGCCCAGCTGCTCGGAGGCTCTGGCATGGTAACATCCCCGCGCGGGGGTGGAGGGGCTCGGGGCGGTCCCACAGCGCCCCCTGCGGCCCGGGCCGTGGCCGATGGGGCGGGGAGGCCGCTGGGGATAGCTGGGACCCCGGGGAGGGCGAGGGAGGCCAAGGGTGAGGGAAGAGAGCCCGGGAGGGGGGATGGGGGCGGGGACTGGGGGCGAAGGGGCGGGGGAGGCCATGATGGAGCCTGGCCGGGGGCGAAAGGTGCGAGAGTGGCGGGACTGGGTGAAGAGTGGGATTGGGAGAGGTGGGGGTGGGTTCGCGGAGAAAGATCGGGAAAGAAGAGAGAGGGCGGAGATGAGGGGACTGAGGGGACCAGGGGACAGGTGGGGACCAGTTTCCCCTCCTGGGATATTTGGTGTGCGACATGCCCTTCCCCCAGCCCCAGCGCCCGTTCCCTTTGGAAGCCTGGGTGCTCCTCAGACCACTTGGGGACTCCCTGCTTCACCTTCCTGCATTTGCAAGAGCTTGTCTCCTGAGGTGGAGAGGGGGCCTCTGAAGAAAGGGGCTCCCAGCCCAGGCCATCAACAAACTAACGACTCTGTGTGACCTTGGGCAAGTCACTACCTTTCTTTGGGCCTCAGATTTGCTCAGTATCTCTTCCTTTACTCATTTCCAGATGCCCCCTCCAGGGATCCCCCCACCCTTTCCTCCGATGGGGCTACCCCCCATGAGTCAGAGACCACCAGCTATCCCCCCCATGCCACCTGGCATCCTGCCCCCAATGCTTCCACCAATGGGGGCGCCACCACCACTCACACAGGTAATTGTCTCTCCTCCCCTGGGGCCTCAGAAGTGGTTGGTTTCTGTCTTCTTTGTATCCATAGATACCAGGAATGGTACCTCCGATGATGCCAGGAATGCTGATGCCAGCGGTGCCTGTCACCGCAGCGGTAAGCACTAGGGGCCAGCAGGTAGCAGGCTCCCCAACCCTTCCCCCTCCTCTTTCTTCGGCAGACGGCTCCGGGTGCGGACACCGCCAGCTGTGAGTCTTCTGGGGGCCTGCTCCCCCCAGGCGACTTAGTATGTATCCTTTGGCTTTTTTCTAGCTGCTGTGGCTGGGACAGGCCCTCCGGTGAGTTCTTCCAGCTCAGGGGTCTCTGGGTAGACCACCATTCTGTGCCCCCCCCCCCACCCAGAGGGCCCTATGGAGTGAGCATGTGGCCCCAGATGGGCGCATCTACTACTACAATGCTGACGACAAGCAGTCCGTGTGGGAGAAGCCCAGCGTGCTCAAGTCCAAGGCAGAGGTCCTGAGCTGGGCTTTCTGGCCCTTCCTTTCCCACTGATGGCTCCTATCCCATCCACTTGCAGCTGCTCCTGTCCCAATGTCCCTGGAAAGAGTACAAGTCGGACACAGGCAAACCTTATTACTATAACAACCAGAGTAAAGAGTCCCGCTGGACCCGGCCCAAGGATCTGGATGACCTAGAGGGTGAGATGTCCTACGGGTGGGCCAGGTCAGGAGTGACTGACTGTGTTATCTTTTCCCATCACAGTTCTAGTCAAACAAGAGGCTGCAGGGTGAGTGACTTGCCCACCTATCCATTTATAGTTCCTGGACACCGCCCTTCTGGCTCATCTGCAGGAAACAGCAGCAGCAGCTGCCACAGACACTTCAGCCACAGCCACCTCAGCCACAGCCTGACCCCCCACCTGTGCCTCCTGGCCCCACCCCAGTGCCCACAGGCCTCCTGGAACCTGAGCCAGGTGGGAGTGAAGATTGTGATGTGTTGGAGGCCACCCAGCCCCTGGAACAGGGGTTCCTGCAGCAGCTGGAGGAGGGCCCCAGCAGGTGAGGGCTGCCCCCCATGGCATTCCCAATGTGACCCTGTGGCTGAGTCCCCTGTGCCCTCCAGTTCTGGACAGCATCAGCCACAGCAGGAGGAGGAGGAATCAAAGCCAGAACCAGAGAGGTCTGGCCTCAGTTGGAGCAACCGGGAGAAGGCAAAGCAGGCATTCAAGGAACTGCTGAGGGACAAGGTGCTGGAGTGGGGCTCCCAGGGAAGGTTTGGAGGCCCCATGACTCCCACCTGCTTCATTCCAGGCTGTCCCCTCCAATGCCTCATGGGAACAGGCCATGAAGATGGTGGTCACCGACCCCCGTTACAGGTAGGCCTGGGCAGAGGGAGCCAGGCCCTGTTTATCCCCACCCCACTCCTACCCTCTATCCCAGTGCCTTGCCTAAACTGAGTGAGAAAAAGCAGGCATTCAATGCCTACAAGGCGCAGCGGGAGAAGGAGGAGAAGGAGGAGGCCCGGCTAAGGGCCAAAGAGGCCAAGCAGACCCTGCAGCATTTCCTGGAGCAGCATGAACGCATGACCTCCACCACCCGCTACCGGTCAGGGGGCCAGGCTGGGCTGGGACTTGGGAGTCTACCTACTCACAGCTTATATGCTCCACAGGCGGGCAGAACAGACCTTTGGGGAGCTGGAGGTCTGGGCTGTGGTCCCTGAGAGGGATCGAAAAGAGGTTTATGATGATGTCCTCTTCTTCCTGGCCAAGAAGGAGAAGGTAATGGTCCCTGGGCAGAATCCTTCAGCCCACCCTGCCTCACCCTGATCCTGTGGCTCCCTAGGAACAGGCCAAGCAGCTCCGGCGCCGCAATATCCAGGCCCTAAAGAGCATCCTGGATGGGATGAGTAGTGTCAACTTCCAAACCACGTGGTCCCAGGCCCAGCAGTACCTCATGGATAACCCCAGCTTTGCTCAGGACCATCAGCTGCAGAGTAAGCCTGGGCCTCCAATCCCAGCTATCCCTCAATGCCCGCGGAACCTCCTGCCTGTCTTTAGACATGGACAAGGAAGATGCACTGATCTGTTTTGAGGAGCACATCCGAGCTTTGGAGAGGGAAGAGGAGGAGGAACGGGAGCGGGCCCGGCTTCGGGAGCGACGCCAACAACGCAAGAATCGGGAGGCCTTCCAGGTATCTTTGCTGTCCTTTCTAGATCAGAGCTCACTCTCCCTATAACTGGCCTCTCCCTGCTCAGACCTTCCTGGACGAGCTGCATGAGACAGGGCAGCTGCACTCTATGTCCACCTGGATGGAGCTATATCCAGCAGTCAGCACTGATGTCCGCTTTGCCAACATGCTGGGCCAGCCGGGTAAGGCAGCCAGGCTCCCCCTTCTCTGGCCTCCCGCCAGGCCCCCCTCCCTCCCTCCTTACAGGCTCCACCCCTCTGGACTTATTCAAGTTCTATGTGGAGGAGTTGAAGGCACGATTCCATGATGAAAAGAAGATCATTAAGGACATCCTTAAGGTGAGGGAGGCTGGGGTTATGGATGGATACAGTGTACCCACAGGACCGGGGCTTCTGCGTGGAGGTGAACACGGCCTTTGAGGACTTCGCCCACGTCATAAGCTTTGACAAGAGGGCTGCCGCACTGGACGCAGGCAACATCAAGCTGACCTTCAATAGTGTGAGGGGCTGGGCGGGGCGTGGGAAGTTCTCGTGACCCTGTTCCGTGTCCCTTCTTTCCTCAGCTGCTGGAGAAAGCAGAGGCACGGGAGAGGGAGCGGGAGAAGGAGGAGGCACGCAGGATGCGGCGCAGGGAAGCTGCCTTTCGAAGCATGCTGAGGCAGGCTGTGCCTGCTCTGGAGCTAGGCACTGCCTGGGAAGAGGTCAGGAGCGTAGCCTGGCCCCAAGCACCCCTTAGTCTGATCAGCAGTGCTCTCCTCGTTCAAGGTCCGTGAGCGTTTTGTGTGTGACTCAGCCTTTGAGCAGATCACCCTGGAGTCGGAGCGGATCCGGCTCTTCCGGGAGTTCCTACAGGTGCTGGAGGTGAGGCAGGCTTGTCCTCTGGATCTGCCTCATGCTGTCCTCACCCTTCTTCCTCTGCCTCTAGCAGACTGAATGCCAGCACCTCCACACCAAAGGCCGAAAGCATGGCAGGAAAGGCAAGAAGCACCATCACAAGCGTTCCCACTCACCCTCAGTGAGTAAGCGTGTAGAAGGGACATGGGGTGACTGCACTGACATGTATCTGCTGATCTGCCCAGGGCTCTGAGTCAGAAGAAGAGGAGCTGCCCCCACCATCTCTCCGGCCCCCCAAGCGGAGGAGGCGGAACCCCTCAGAGTCAGGCTCTGAGCCCTCTTCCTCACTTGATTCAGTTGAAAGTGGGGGTGCTGCCCTTGGAGGACGGGGCTCCCCTTCCTCCCATCTTCTTGGAGCAGGTAAGCAGTTGCTGTGAGCGTAGAAGCTGGAGTTGGGACTTAGTAGGGATTTTTCTATCTCTAGATCATGGCCTTCGGAAAGCCAAGAAACCAAAAAAGAAAACTAAGAAGAGAAGACACAAGTCGGTGAGTGAAGGAACTTCTACCTAAGCCCCTGCGAACTGAGGAGGTGGGCTCTGGACTCTTACAGAATAGTCCTGAGAGTGAGACAGACCCTGAGGAGAAAGCTGGCAAGGAGAGCGATGAGAAAGAACAAGAACAGGACAAGGACAGGGAGCTCCAACAGGCAGAGCTCCCTAACCGTTCCCCAGGCTTTGGAATCAAGAAGGAGAAGGTGAGGGGCAGGGGCCCTAGGCCAGTCAGCACGCTAAGGGTGAACTGTGCCTTTGCTCCAACAGACAGGCTGGGACACGTCAGAAAGTGAGCTGAGTGAGGGTGAGCTGGAGAGGCGGCGGCGGACACTCCTACAGCAGCTGGATGATCACCAGTGACCCAATGAGCTGTTCTCTGCCTCGGGTCTGTGTGAGGCCATGGCTCCTGGGCCACCCTCACCGTCTGCCTCAGACTTCTTCCTTAGTCTGGTCTGTGTCCACTTTTTCTAAAGTAACCCCACCCCCAGCACACCATTGTTGGCACCTCTCAAGGTTGCTCTTGGTGTTCAAGGGTCCCCTACTCCCTGGACTAGTGCAGTCCTTGCCCTCAGCCCCAGACCAGAGATGGGTGGTATATGCCATGTGGGGTGGGTGATGCCAGTAGATAAAAGTGTGAGAGAAGGGGTCTCCAGGGAAGAGTCACAGGCTGTTGGACGCAGCCTGGGTGGCAGAGGGCAGGGTCATCACCCTCTAGCATCAGTGCCTGCTCCTGCCTGCCCTGGCCCTGAGGCTCCACCACTTCTTCCTCCACCCAGGACCTAATGTACGTGTGTTTTGTTTTTTGTTTTTTAAATAACAATATTTATAACATGGCCAGTGACTCTTTTCCATGTGCTACTGGGGC